TCCTTCCCAATTTGTCTCCTCCAACAACTGCAAGGGCGGTCCCCTAGCTTGCTCCAGCGTCGGGGATAACTGACTTTCCTACACCAGCTACAGTCAGACCTGCACCCGGATTTCTAGGACTCTTATCTATGTAGATAGATAAATACATTTTTTTGAGACAGTGTCTTGCTCTCACTGCAGAGGCTGGAGTGCAGCGGCGCGATCACGGTTCACTGCAATCTTGAACTCCCCAGGTTCAAGCGATCCTCCCACCTCAGCCCCCCGAGCATTTGTGACTACAGGCGCGCGCCAACATGCCCATTTAGTTTTTGTCTTTTTTGTAGAGACGGGGTTTCACTATGTTACCCAGGCTGGTGTCGAACTCCTGAGCTCAAGCGATCCGCCCACCTCGGCCTCCCAAAGTGCTGGGATTACAGGCTTGAGCCACCAAGTCAAATGGGCTTTATACTTACAAAGTACCTTTGCATACCTTATTTCATTTTCACCTCACAATTCTCCAGCGTAGGCTGGACCGGTATTATTATGCCCATTTACTGAGAGAGGAAACTGAGAGTCAAGGCTGGGCCAGTCACACCCTGCTGCGAAATTAACGAGCATCACTTAGCAGCCTCGACATTAACCGCGCTCGCGCTCTCATCCCTTTCTGGTCCTACTCCTTGGAGAACCTTCCTGCACCTCCAAGAACTTGCCGATCGGGTCTGCGGCGGTCTGGACGAGGTCACTCCACAGGCGCCCAGGACCTTCTCATCCGTAGTGACGTGCGCCGGTGACGCCATACAGTGACGTGTGGTGACTCGACTTACCCGGAGCCAGGTGCCGGCAGGGCAGCCACACCCTGGGGCCCCCTGTTCTGGAGGGGCAGAGGGTCGGGCCGATGCGAAAAAGCCGCGGAAGCTGCCTTAGGCGACTTTCTGGGCCTGCATCGCCGGACCCAGCAGCCCGCTGTCGATCGGTTGCTAAGTGACGCCAGCGCGCAGTGGCGCGTGCGCGGCCACGGCGGAGTGCGTGAAAGCGGACGCGCGCCGCAGCAGCCGGGGCGGCGGCGAGGACGGCGGCCACGGAAGCGGCCAAGGGGGCGGTGGCGCAGAGAGGGGTGCGGAGCGGGCGGAAGAGGCGTCTGTGTCGCAGCTTGGTCTCAGAGGAGCATCGCTGGGGTGAGTAGCCGGGTCCTTGCAGGGGAGGTGGGTTTGAAATACAATTTATATTTTACACTTACAGCTCGTCTCAATTTGGCCCTGCTGTATTTCAAGTGCTCGGTAGCCACATGTGGCAAGTGGCCATCACTGTGGCCATTGCAGCTCCAAAGGGACAGGAGAGTTGATGGAAATTAGACACTGCATTCTACAGCCTCATGAGCCCAAGAGAGCAAACCTTGGTTTGCTGAAAATCAGCAGATAAGGCAATTGAAAGGGAAGAAGGTAAGAGTAGTAATTCTTGTGTCTGATAACAGACACAAGTGACTAGAGATTATTCTGTTTTTAGGGCTTTCAAATGGAGGCTGCAGTTGAGGGAGAAGGATTTACCTTGGCAGTTAAGGGATTATCCTGCTAGTTCTCTGATGTTCCTACTGTAGAGAACCAGGATTTTGCTCACTTACCTGGGTAGGTGTTTTCTTGCTTAGCTCATTTTCCATCAACTAACTCTCATTCCTTCTTTATATGATAGAACAACGACTATCGTCTATTCCACAAGATGAGTAACAGCCACCCTCTTCGCCCCTTTACTGCAGTGGGGGAAATTGATCATGTGCACATTTTGTCTGAACATATTGGTGCCTTGTTGATTGGGGAAGAATATGGCGACGTCACATTCGTGGTGGAAAAGAAACGTTTTCCTGCCCACAGGGTAATTTTAGCAGCCAGGTGCCAATATTTTCGGTAAGTGTGTAATACTTTTTTTGAAAATTTAGGTTTCTTCATGTGTTTCTTCCCTGATGTGCAGAGCATTATTATATGGTGGAATGCGAGAGTCTCAGCCTGAAGCAGAAATTCCTCTCCAAGACACCACTGCAGAAGCATTCACAATGCTACTCAAATATATCTACACTGGGCGGGCAACGCTGACAGATGAGAAGGAGGAGGTGCTGCTGGACTTTTTGAGCCTGGCTCATAAATATGGATTTCCAGAGCTAGAGGATTCTACCTCTGAGTATCTCTGCACCATACTTAACATTCAGAATGTCTGCATGACTTTTGATGTTGCCAGTCTCTACTCACTTCCCAAGTTAACTTGTATGTGCTGCATGTTTATGGATAGGAATGCTCAGGAAGTCCTCTCAAGTGAAGGTTTCCTCTCCCTTTCTAAGGTGTGTCATTTGTCTACAAGTAATTTATAGGCTAACTGGAATTTTACCTTTTTATCCTTTTCAGACAGCACTTTTAAACATCGTGTTAAGAGACTCATTTGCAGCTCCCGAAAAAGATATTTTCCTAGCCTTATTAAACTGGTGTAAGCACAATTCAAAGGAGAATCATGCTGAAATCATGCAGGCTGTGCGTTTACCTCTCATGAGCCTCACAGAGCTTCTGAATGTTGTGAGGCCTTCAGGACTGCTGTCTCCTGATGCCATCCTGGATGCCATTAAAGTGCGATCTGAGAGCCGGGATATGGACCTCAATTATAGAGGCATGCTCAGTAAGTACCTGTCTATCCTAAACTCAACCAAGATTAACCTTGCTTTTTCTATTTTTAACTGTAGTACCAGAAGAAAACATTGCAACTATGAAGTATGGAGCCCAAGTTGTAAAGGGGGAGCTGAAATCAGCCTTATTAGATGGTGATACTCAAAATTATGATTTGGATCATGGATTTTCAAGGCACCCAATTGATGATGACTGCCGTTCCGGCATCGAGATTAAGCTAGGTCAGCCATCCATTATCAATCACATACGGATACTCTTGTGGGACCGAGATAGCCGGTAAGTGATTAGCATGACTTAGAAACTGACATATTTTTTTCTGCTTTTTCCTTTTGATTCACAGGTCTTACTCATACTTCATTGAAGTGTCAATGGATGAACTTGATTGGGTCAGAGTGATAGATCATTCACAATATCTGTGTCGTTCTTGGCAGAAATTATATTTTCCAGCCCGTGTCTGCAGGTTAGTTTTCAGTGGTTAATAAATGATTTTTATTCAACACATTTTCTTTTCTTTTTACCGTCAGGTATATTCGAATTGTTGGGACTCACAACACAGTGAACAAGATTTTTCACATTGTGGCTTTTGAATGTATGTTTACAAACAAAACCTTCACTCTTGAGAAGGGGCTGATAGGTAAGTATTACCATTAGATTTTTGTATGTATACCTGATGCCAAATCTTGTTTTTGGATTCACAGTTCCCATGGAGAATGTTGCAACAATTGCTGATTGTGCCAGTGTGATTGAAGGAGTCAGTCGGAGCCGAAATGCCTTGCTGAATGGGGACACTAAGAATTATGACTGGGATTCTGGCTACACATGTCACCAGCTAGGAAGTGGTGCGATTGTGGTTCAGTTGGCACAACCGTACATGATTGGGTCAATACGGTAAGAAGATTCCTCCTCATTCATAAGTTTTATACAGCAATCTTATGTTTTTCCCTTTGTTCAGGTTACTACTTTGGGATTGTGATGATCGAAGCTATAGCTACTACGTTGAGGTTTCTACCAACCAGCAACAGTGGACCATGGTTGCTGACAGAACTAAAGTCTCCTGCAAGTAAGTTGTGTCTTTTCAGGAATTTATTCCTACTAATCAGGCAAATGGTTGTTTCCTCTCACAGGTCCTGGCAGTCAGTAACTTTTGAAAGGCAGCCTGCCTCCTTCATCCGTATCGTTGGGACACACAACACAGCAAATGAGGTAAGGGTCTCTTTTCATGAGAGGTGCCATGACACTCATGGGGTCTTTTCCTTTTCTCTCCCAGGTGTTCCACTGTGTCCACTTTGAGTGTCCAGAGCAGCAGAGCAGCCAGAAGGAGGAAAATAGTGAGGAATCGGGGACAGGGGACACCAGCCTGGCCGGTCAGCAGCTCGACTCCCATGCGCTGCGGGCGCCTAGTGGCAGCTCACTACCCTCCAGCCCAGGCTCCAACTCACGCTCCCCCAACCGGCAGCACCAATAAAGGAGGCAGCGGGCCTGGTGTGACTTGGTGGGCTCGGGCAACGGCAGGAAACGGTCTCCTCCCTGAGCAGGGGTCTCTGTTGACTGCCCCCACCTCTGCCCCTTTCCAGGGAGGAGCCGACCTAGCTGCAAAAGCAGACACCGAACAGGTTTTCTCCCAAGGACAGAAAGGGGCTGCTTTGTTCTTCTCAATTTATCCAAATCAGGCAGGTCTCAAGGGGGAGAAAATGGGTCTTCAATCTTCATCAAGTCCACCATTAACACCCTACCTCTCTAATCTAGCCCAGGCGCAGGGAACAGGAGGAAGTCATAGACAGGCCTGTGTTGGAATACAAAAATGGCACGCAAACACTCAGGCGGAGGAGAAAGCCATTGGGCCTTTGCTACCTGGAGGCACCCTTTAGGAATGGGCCTCCATAGAGTGTTCATTCTGCTGGAATACATTGCCCTGGCAACTAAATGATTTTTTATTTGTTTTAGTTATTCTCCACTCAGTGAATCATAGGTGTTCCGGATCTATTTGAAATGCTCAAACAGCAAATCACTAGTTTTAATCCCTTTTGATGCTATAATTTTCCTTCCTTGGTTTTGAACGGTTCAGCTTGCGGGGACAGAGACCCATCGTGCATGTCTCCTAAATGAGACACGGATGCAGCTCATCCTGGCACTTGGGCCACAGAGGAAGTGCCACAAATGCACACAAGCAAATCAACCTGTGGACACTGGAGTTAATAGTCACTCGTGTGGCTGAGTTACTCACCTGTCATTCCTGACATGGATCCAGCCTTTAAGCTTGGGAGGCTGACAAGGAAATAGTTACTATGCCCGCTGCTAATTCACTGTTCCGAAGTCCATGTAGATAAACATATACCGAGTTCTGGCGTGGCCAAACCTGCCGGGGACTGCCGTGGCTTAGCTGCCCCTCCAGTTGTGTTTATCGAAGCATTGGAGAGGCAGCCACCTGCCCATCAGCGTCAGGAACGCAGAACTGGGACTCCGTGCTTCCCCCACACCACAGTACTCAACTGGGGACTGAAAAATAGCAGTTCCAAGAAGCTTTTCTCCTAATCCTCATCAAAAGGACCTCATTTGACGATGGTGGCTTGATGTGGCTCCGTCTCCTACTTAGTGATTTCCATTCCAGTGCTGCCTGCCCTGGGTAACTGCGCACAACATTGCCTGCCCCTCCGCTGTCCCCAGAGCTCCGGCCTCTGTCGCCATCAGCATCAGCCTGGGAGTCTCCCCAGGACGGCATGGCACGTGAGCAGCACTGCAGTCCTTGGGTCTTCGGCGCCAACCTGCAACCCTGATCAAAGGAGGGTGAGGGCGTGGGAGTTTCCTTTCAGGTGTGTCAAAGACATATCAGCTGCGCTCTAGAAAGAGCCAACGGGTCAGCCGCTTCCTCCTAGTTTAACTTGATTTTGAGTGATTTGTCCATATGGAAATAGTAGGGTAGCATCAAACTGCGTGATTAAATTGGAAGACTGTCTTTCCGTGTGAACACAGGATGGCAGACATCAGAGGGCTACCGGGGCAGGGTGGACACGTTCCTGAGGAGAAGCCAGGGTCTGCAGCTCTCCATCCTCCCCGGTAGCTCCAGCTGCAGGGCTGAGCTGCTTCCTATCCCCTCAGCTCTGATCTCTGCCACTTCCCTGTTGTGTGGGAGAGTGGAACACTCCTGGGATGCCAGGCATTTCATAATGGGAGGAGGCTCCTGTAAGGAACGGTGGGCGCCCGCTCACAGTGGGGGGCCCTCCAGCATGGTTGCTGACTCTGTCAGCCCCCAGCCCCGGGTTGCCAATTAGCCAGAGAGCTCCTGCACACACAGCACTTCCTTCCCCAGTGTGTTTTCTACCCAGATGGGGACAAAGGAGCCAGACAGTCATATCAAGGGCAGAGTTCAAACATTTTGAAATGAGCCATTCACATGCTTCTTTTTAAACATGGGCATCACCTGCCCAGAGGCCCTTGGCCTGAAGCAGCATGCTGCTGACCTTGGGAAGAGAGGGTGGGCTGGTGGGGGTGCTGGAGGAGCTGCCCGGCCCTGCATCTGCAACCCTCCAGTCCCCTGCCCACAGAGCACGCAGAGCCCTCCTGTGCTCCGGGAACGAGATAGCAGCTTGGCAGCTCGGCCTCGCATCTGAAAAGGAATACGCTGCAAAGCCTCGGCCCTAGACCCACATCTGCAGCTCCCTGGCCTGTGGCGGTTCTTTCCTTCGGGGCATGCCCTTCCAGATCTCTGTCCCTCCTGTCTTCTAGCACTTTAAAGATGCCCCTTATCATCAGATAAAGAGAAGTATGGGGACGATGGGGTGGCACTAACAGTAGATGTCATTGGTGAGGACTGATGGCAAAGTCTCATTCCCTCACAGCCGCGCTGCCAGCTCGCCTCCCCCTCGCTTTGCTGGGAGCCTGCCCTGGACTCCAAAAGGACACGGGTTCACCTCCTTTCCCAGGCTGGAGGGGTACTGCCCTTCCCTGAGGGGCCTTCTGACTGGGGCAGGAACTCTTTTCGTGTGTCCAGCTGGGCCTGGAGGCCAAGTCAAGGTGTGTCACACCACACACCAGGGCAAGGACCTCATCTCCAGGGAACAGGGACAAGTGAGTGGCTACCAGAAAGTCCCCGGGCAGCCTGGAGTTCCCCAGAGCCTGGCTGGTCCTACAGAGCACTTCTCCCCTGGGCCACCAGGACCAAAGCGACCTAAACACTTGAAGCTAAAAGCAAGTGCTGATGATGGGATGGGCTGGCACGTGGCTGGGAGGGCTCCTGGGCACCACAGAGCCCTCAGCCCAGCAGAGAGTGGAGGCTCAGTCCGTGGGGAGCGGGGGTTGTGAAGGAGACATGGCCAAGCCCCTGGTCGGGGAGATAAGCTCCCCCATGCCCAGGCCAGCCCCAGGGGCAACAAGCCAACATGGAGAGAGGTGGCAGGTGAGGCTGACAGGTGGGTGCCTGTGGCCTGGGCCCATGAGGGCAATGGTCCTCAGTAACCAATGGAAAGGACACAAGGGCGCCATGGTCACCACCACCCAGGCAAAGAAATGGGAGGTGGCCAGCACCCCCACCCTTCACTTTTCATTATTATTATTATTATTATTATTATTATTTTTTTTTTTTTTTTTTTTTTTTTTTTTTTTTTTTGAGAGTAGAAAGGCAACTTCATTGGAGCTTTTGGGGAAAAAAGCCTTCAAAGTCACCTTCTGGCAGCTCTGGGGAGGGTCATTTGGGGTGGACTGAGAGTGTAGGGCAGGTAGGGTGTGTGCTGGGCAGCAGCTGTGTCCATGCAGCCAGCACCCAGCAGGGCAGTCTCACAGGAGCCGTTGTGAGCACTTTGGACTTGAAGCAGCTATGAACCACCCCCCGCCCCCACCGTCTCTCCCTCTCACACACACACACACACACACACACACACACACACACACACACACACACCCGTTTTACCATTTTCTCAGTGCTTTTTCTGCTTTCATTCCTTTGATTTTAGTTAGAAGCACAAGCCATGATGGATGTGGGACTCTTCTCAATTGCTCTTTAAATTGTCACTTTTTAAATCCTATTAAATGAAGTGTCGATTCCTGACAAATACATTAAAAGTGTTTTATTCCTAGAAGAGTTGGGAAAAGAAATTATTTTCAGCAAGAGTAGGATGTTTGTTAAACTGATTCCTTGGCAAAAAAGAGAAAAAAAGCTTTTGAATTGTGCAAAAAATTGCCCAGTATTATGCTGTCGCCCCAGTTGTCAAACTGCTGTGCAGATGGCTCCAGCCCAGTCAACTTCACCTTCTTTTTAATTTAGAAGATAACAAAATTGTAATCACTTATCCTTTCCAGAGCCAAGGGGGAAAAGGAAGGTATAATCTACAATAAAAAGCGAGCGTTCTGTGTACTGAGGCCACTTGGTGATAAAGAGATGGAGCGCTCCCCTCACAGACTTCAATTAAGAACCTCCCTTTGGACAGGGAAGAAAGGTGTCAAAGAGGAAAAGAAAATTAAATTTGCTTCCTTCCAGGAGTTTTTCCTCATTAGTGCTTGCTTGTCGGTGTTATTATTTTAATCTTACCTTCTATGTGGTGACCAGCTCCTCCGAGCGATGCCCAGGTCGGGCACGGCCCGGGCAGGGCAGGTCTGCAGCGATGCCGTGGCAGAGGTGGGCATACTCCATTTGTTTTGGCAGCTGCAGCCATTGATTCTGCATATTTTTCCTGACAACAGCCCCGGCAGGAGTTCAGTTAGGAATTTAAAGTGCAGTTCATGGTTCTGTGCCACCGTGGCTTTTATTATTATAATATTAAATTAGAAGTTGTCCTAGTGCCTGGTGTTTGCTCAGAGTTTCCAGAAGAGAGGGAAGGGCAAGGTTTAAATGGCATGCAGGACAACTGGAATGCCCCCATCTCTCTCGCTGACACGGATCCAGTCATACCTGGGGCTGGACGGGATTTGGAGGCCCTGGTCATTTGCAGAGTGAATGGTGAAGGGCGCGGAAAAGGTTTGCTTGGAGGAAAGACCGGTTGCAGAGGCGAGGCGGAGGGAGGAGGGGCGGAGGCAGCAGGTCTTTGTTTGTGGTAGGTCTCTGGCTTCCATCAGGGAGGAGGAAAGAGGCTGTGCCCTTCCTGGCTCTTGGCTGCACCACTGAGGACGCTCCGAGGGACAGCGTGCTCACCCATCCTTTGCACAGTGCTGGCCCCAAGCCCCACGGCCTTCCAGCTAGGATTTTCTGCTGGGCTCATGCAGAGGCAGGGGACAGGTGCATGGAAGAGCCGCCCCACCCGACACACCATTGTTTGAAAATCACTGTTCTCTTTACTCACTTAAAAAAGTGTACAGGGAACACCTGTTCCTGGCATAATGCTCCAACCTCGCGGAAGGGGCCAGGTGCCCTTCATCTGGCTCTGGCTGCTTCCGACCTGGGCCCACGTCATCGTTCACGTCCTCTGTGACCACCACTGGTCACGGTGCTCCCTGGCCCAGCCTCCAACCCACCCAGCACCCTGGCATCTCCCAGGCCAGTCTGCTGCACCCAGCGAGCTTCCAGTCAGAAGCCAGGCTGAACGGCCCTCCTGCCCCATCAGCTTCGTGTCTTCTTTTTTTTAAAGAACTGAAATAGTCCCCAAGAGGCCTCATGGCCTGAAGACTCACAATCATCCACCTGTAATTTATGATAAATGTCTGGGAGCATTTACCATTTGCGTCCGTGAGTATTTATAGCCCTGAATGGGCGGGGGGGAGGGGGGGTGGAGGAGGCCCTGCAGCCAGGAGCTACACACCTGTCCCCACTAGTGTCCCCTGGTTGACAGAGCCCCCTCAGCCTCCCCAAGGCTGTCACTGCGGCTGTGACAGCTGAGGAGTGCCGCCTTTGAAAGCCAGTGGACAGTCGCTCCACTAGGGGGAGAGGCCCTGGCCCTGGCGCAGAGGAGGCGTTGCGAGGCGGGACGGGGGCTGGAGGGGCTGAGCAGCCTTCAGGGCAGGGACTGGGCCCTGGGTCACTGGAGACGTTGATATTAGTCCGTCTGCTGCCAAATTGCTCCCCACCACATGAGCCCCAGGGGTTTATGTCCCAGGAAGGCGAGGGTGCCCATCTGAGCGGAATTGGGAGGGGACGGCACCAGCTCATCTCCCTCAGGGCCTTTGCCTCCTGGTGCTGCCCTGGTGGCTGCTCCTGCACCACAGCCCCTGATGGCTGCTGCTAGTCCTGAGTTGCTGGGTTTACCCCCAGCCCACACTTCCCACCTGGGCCTGAGGGTGCGGCCAGTGCCCTAGTCCTAGCCACTACAGGAGTCATTCTGAGACCTGCTGGAGGCCATGGGGTCTTCCCAGGCCCCTCAATCAGCTGCTTCCAGGGTCAGCAGGGCAGGGTGCTGCCAGTAAGGTCCTCAGGGAGCACAGCCCGGCCGCCCAGGCTGGGGGATACTGGGGCAGAGCTTCCAGGTCTGTGGGGCCTGATCTCTCCCCAAGGCTCTCCAGGCCTTGGTGCGCCCTCCACAGTGACCTTCAGAGAGGCTGCACCCCCTCAGAAGAACAGTGAGAAATCTCTCCATCACACGCTCCCTGGTCCTTATGTCCCTGAGGCCACCCTTCCCCACCCCCCAGTGCCTGGAGAAGCGTGAGACTCTGGAGGGGCGCCAGGAGGCCAGGGGTCCTCAGGGCTAGGCCTGGAGCTCGGCCCAAGAGCTGCTTTTGCGAAGCCTGTCTTGAATCCGGATTCACCAGAGAACAAGAGCCTCCCAGCCTTTGGCGTTTCTGGGCCTGTAAAGATGTGTGTACCTCCCAGGCCACTCTGATGCAAGGGCAGGGACCATGCCAGGCCTGGGTTGGGAATGGCTCTGTGACTCCAGAAGCTCCGTCTAAAACTCCAAAGATGCCCAAAAGGCTGTGCTGCTATGTGGAATGTGTATTATTTGTGAGCACGATGCGGCTTCTTCCTCATTTTGCAGAGCAACCTAAGCGGGCAGATGTACAAACCGTGTGTTCGAAACCCCTGAGTCCATGTGTGTGAAAATGCAGGTTTTCTCTTAGAAATAAAGTGGTGACTTGTGCTGTATTCGAGTCGTCACTCTCTGCAGCAACCCCTCT